CCAGTGGCAGAAGTAGCCTCCCAGGAGCAGAGCGAAGCTGCTCGGTGGTCCCCTCTCCAACCAGGGACCCAAGAAGCCGCTCAAGGGAACACGGCCCCGCGGCGTCCGGGAGGTCCTGCAGGAGCCCTGCGGCTGCCCCGGTTCTGTGAAATGGCAGTGAGGGTGGGGGAGATGTGCGCTAAATCCTGGGAACGTGCGAGTCATAACTTTCCAGGAGAGGGGCCCAGGGCGCTGGTCCTGCAGGGCGTGGAACCCTCTGCTCTTCCTGAGCAGGCTTTGTCCCCGGGTCGACACGGGGAGCTCAGCGTGAGGCCCGCCTGCAGCGTGGACGCAGATCTTTTTTATGGTCTGCGTTTCTGTATTAGCCTCAGCAGCCTGGTGACGCCTTTATAAAAGGTCGAAACACGATAAATTGCCAATATTCCACGTTTTATGTATTCCCCCCAAAGCCGACAATTAACAATGACTCACCGAGCAGCAGATTCTTTGCACACATCCATAATTGAATCAGTAAAATCCATGTGTTGGAGGATATGCAAATTGCAGGTCGTTAACGCTTTAGAACGACACATTTCTGTATCGCCCCGTGAAGAGCTCTACGCACATGAATGTTCCCCGTCTGTTTAACTGTTACGGCCGCAGTGTGTGGGCCGCAGGCGCGCTGGGGGCTCATCTGCTGATTTTGCTGCCCCTGGAGCAGAGGGATAGCGAAAGCGGGGCTGAGCGCAGCACGGACCGATCCCATCGCCGCGCTCGCCCCGCGTGGAGGCAGCCGGGTGCCCGAACCTGAAGGAGGACCCGGTGCCGGAAGGGCCCGCGGACCCCGGCGTCTCCCGGGGCATCGAGCGCCATCGCCCGCGTTTTACGGCCAGGGAAACTGAGGCGGCCGCCGAGGGGACGCCTCGCGACGGTTCCTGGGAGAGCTGGCGGCGGCCTTGCTCTGCGCGCTCTTCGCGCCGCCCTCCCCGCCCGCCCGCCTCAGGATTGAGGAAGTGCGTCTGGGCCCGGCCCCGGCGCGGGGGGCAGACGGCGGTGGGACGGCCAGGCCCCGGCCCCGCCAGTGTGTCCGCCCGGCCCCGCGTCCCGGAGCGCCCGCACCCGGCCCCGCCGCCGCCTCAGGTAAGCGCCGCTCCTGCCGGCGCCCCCCGGCGGGCTTTCTGTTTTGATTGTTTTTCGCCACCAGAGCAAGAAAGCTTTCTGCTCAGCCATGGCTACGAGTCCACGCCTTAATGCACCCCACAGCCAGCGGCAGTGGCAGTGACAACAGCGGGACCTGCCTTTGAAGATCGGCTGCTGCAAGGGTTGATGGCTGGCATGTCGCAAAGACCCCCCAGCATGTACTGGTGTGTGGGGCCGGAGGAGTCAGCTGTGTGTCCAGAACGTGCCATGGAGACGCTTAACGGTAAGGACAGGGCTGTGCTTATGCCTGCCTGGGACGCCGTGTGTGTGTGCTTCCTCCCGCGCAGGTGCCGGGGACACGGGCGGCAAGCCGTCCACGCGGGGCGGTGACCCTGCAGCGCGGTCCCGCAGGACGGAAGGCATCCGCGCCGCGTACAGGCGGGGAGACCGCGGCGGCGCCCGGGACCTGCTGGAGGAGGCCTGCGACCAGTGCGCGTCCCAGCTGGAAAAGGTAGGGGAGCGCCTGCCCCTGCGGCCACCCATGTCTCACTGGAGCCCTGTTCTGTTTTGACCAGGGCCAGCTTCTGAGCATCCCGGCAGCCTATGGGGATCTGGAGATGGTCCGCTACCTACTCAGCAAGAGACTGGTGGAGCTGCCCACCGAGCCCACGGATGACAACCCAGCCGTGGTGGCAGCGTATTTTGGACACACGGCAGTTGTGCAGGAATTGCTTGAGTCCTTACCAGGTAAATCACAGGGCATGAGCTCTTAACCGTGTCACTTTCCCTTTGTCCTGCCATCTCCTGCCAGGTCCCTGCAGTCCCCAGCGGCTTCTGAACTGGATGCTGGCCTTGGCTTGCCAGCGAGGGCACCTGGGGGTTGTGAAGCTCCTGGTCCTGACGCACGGGGCTGACCCGGAGAGCTACGCTGTCAGGAAGAATGAGTTCCCTGTCATCGTGCGCTTGCCCCTGTATGCGGCCATCAAGTCAGGTGGGTTTCCCCACTACCCTGAGTCAACCCTGATGCCCTTAGCTTTTTGGTTTTGTTCCTTTAGGGAATGAAGACATTGCAATATTCCTGCTTCGGCATGGGGCCTATTTCTGTTCCTACATCTTGCTGGATAGTCCTGACCCCAGCAAACATCTGCTGAGAAAGTACTTCATTGAAGCCAGTCCCTTGCCCAGCAGTTATCCGGGAAAAACAGTGAGTAGTCACTGCCTGTGGAGTGTGTTTTACACATGTGCTTTTCCTTTCTTTCCACCACCAGGCTCTCCGTGTGAAATGGTCCCATCTCAGACTGCCCTGGGTAGACCTAGACTGGCTCATAGACATCTCCTGCCAGATCACGGAGCTCGACCTTTCTGCCAACTGCCTGGCGACCCTCCCCTCGGTTATCCCCTGGGGCCTCATCAATCTCCGGAAGCTGAACCTCTCCGACAACCACCTGGGGGAGCTGCCTGGCGTGCAGTCATCGGACGAAATCATCTGTTCCAGGTGGCTCCCCGGGGTGTGACCGGAGCCGTGTGCTGATGCCTGCCTTCCTTCTTCTCCATCGCAGGCTACTTGAAATTGACATTTCCAGCAACAAGTTGTCCCACCTCCCTCCTGGATTCTTGCACCTCTCAAAACTTCAAAAACTGACAGCTTCAAAAAATTGTTTAGAAAAATTGTTCGAAGAAGAAAATGGTATGTTTTCTCATCAACTTGAGTGAATTAGTTTCATACTTTGGGTCTTTTTTTTTTTTTTTAGCCACTAACTGGATAGGTTTACGGAAGCTACAGGAACTTGATATATCTGACAATAAATTGACAGAACTCCCTGCCCTGTTCCTTCACTCTTTCAAGTCCCTCAATTCTCTGAATGTCTCCAGAAACAACCTGAAGGTGTTTCCAGATCCCTGGGCCTGCCCTTTGGTGAGTATCACACCAAAAGTCATGAAAGCCACATATACATTTTTTTTTCTCGTCAATCTCTTAGAAATGTTGTAAAGCTTCCAGAAATGCCCTGGAATGTCTGCCAGACAAAATGGCTGTCTTTTGGAAAAATCACCTGAAGGATGTGGATTTCTCAGAAAACGCACTCAAAGAAGTTCCCCTGGGACTTTTCCAGCTTGATGTAAGCCTAATAGCCCTTTCTTTCTCATTTTCTTAGCTTCTCTCTCCCTCCCTCTCTCTCTCAGGCCCTCATGTTCTTGAGGTTACAGGGGAACCAGCTGGCGGCACTTCCACCTCAAGAGAAGTGGACCTGCAGGCAGCTCAAAACCCTGGATCTCTCCAGAAACCAACTTGGCAAGTAAGCAGGGGCCTCTCCTCCCTGGCCAGTTCCCTCAAATTTTGTCTCTTTTTCCTCCCCCCAGAAATGAAGATGGACTGAAAACGAAGCGTATTGCCTTTTTCACCACCAGAGGTCGCCAGCGCTCCGGGACTGAGGCAGGTGTGTGTGGGTTGGGAGACGGTGTTCCCAGATAAATGCAGTCTGCTTTGCCATGTCTTTGCAGCAAGTGTGCTGGAATTTCCGGCCTTCCTAAGTGAGTCTTTGGAAGTCCTTTGCCTGAACGACAACCACCTCGACACAGTCCCTCCCTCGGTTTGCCTACTGAAGAGCTTATCAGAGCTCTACTTGGGAAAGTAAGTACACATCTGGAGGGGCCGTGCTGGCTTATTCTCTCGTGGTGGACACATCTGTCTTCAGCAACCCTGGCCTCCGGGAGCTCCCTCCTGAGCTGGGGCAGCTGGGCAACCTCTGGCAGCTGGACACTGAAGACCTGACCATCAGCAATGTGCCTGCAGAAATCCAAAAAGAAGGTAGGGCTTCCGCAGCCCTGTCCCCTGCCATCCAGCTACCCTTCCCCTTAATGATTTTGCACAGGCCCCAAAGCAATGCTGTCTTACCTGCGTGCTCAGCTGCGGAAAGCGGAAAAGTGCAAGCTGATGAAGATGATCATCGTGGGTCCCCCGCGCCAGGGCAAGTCCACCCTCCTGGAGATCTTACAGACGGGGAGGGCCCCCCAGGTGGTGCATGGAGAGGCCACCATCAGGACCACCAAGTGGGAGCTCCAGAGGCCGGCTGGCTCGAGAGCCAAGGTCAAGGATGGTCTGCGTGCAGAGTCCCTGTGGCCTCCCTGTCGCTGCCTTGTTGCTCAAGTAGGTTGAGTCCGTGGAGTTCAACGTCTGGGACATCGGGGGACCGGCCAGCATGGCCACTGTCAACCAGTGCTTCTTCACGGACAAGGCCCTGTACGTGGTGGTCTGGAACCTGGCGCTGGGGGAGGAGGCCGTGGCCAACCTCCAGTTCTGGCTGCTCAACATCGAGGTGAGGACACCAGACGCCAGCCCTGCCATTTCACAGTACTCAGCCGTGGGGTTCTCTGTTGCAGGCCAAGGCCCCAAACGCCGTGGTGCTGGTGGTCGGGACGCACCTGGATTTAATTGAAGCCAAGTTCCGTGTGGAAAGGATTGCAACGCTGCGTGCCTATGTGCTGGCACTCTGCCGCTCCCCCTCCGGCTCCAGGGCCACAGGCTTCCCAGACATCACCTTCAAACACTTACAGTGAGTGCCCAGCCTCGGGCAGCTCCTGCCTTTGATGAGTAAAGACGGGTCTTTTTGCTCACAGTGAGATTTCCTGCAAGAGCCTGGAAGGTCAGGAAGGGCTGCGACAGCTGATTTTCCACGTCACGTGCAGCATGAAGGACGTGGGCAGCACCATCGGCTGCCAGCGACTGGCAGGGCGGCTGGTGGGTACCTTGCTGGTCCAGTTTAAACCAGTGAGAGACCCTGCCTCGCCCAACTGTCCCCCAGATCCCCAGGAGCTACCTGAGCCTGCAGGAGGCCGTGCTGGCAGAGCAGCAGCGCCGCAGCCGGGACGACGACGTGCAGTACCTGACGGACAGGCAGCTGGAGCAGCTGGTGGAGCAGACGCCCGACAACGACATCAAGGACTACGAGGACCTGCAGTCAGGTGGGTGGGGCTGGGGTAGGTGGCAGGGTGCCCTGCTGCTTCCTCCTCTCCTTGCCTGGGGCAGCCATCAGCTTCCTCATAGAAACCGGCACCCTGCTCCATTTCCCGGACACCAGCCACGGCCTGAGGAACCTCTACTTCCTCGACCCTATTTGGCTCTCCGAATGTCTGCAGAGGATCTTTAATATTAAGGGCTCTCGGTCAGTGGCCAAGAATGGGGTGATCAGAGCAGAAGACCTCAGGATGCTGCTGGTGGGGACTGGCTTCACGCAGCAGACGGAAGAGCAGTACTTCCAGTTCCTGGCCAAGTTTGAGATCGCCCTGCCCGTCGCCAATGACAGGTGAGGACACAACTTAACACGCCAGGCTGTGCACTGTTCACCAGTCCCCCTTGGTGTGTTTCAGCTACCTCCTGCCCCATCTCCTTCCATCTAAACCTGGCCTGGACACCCACGGTATGCGGCACCCCACAGCCAACACCATTCAGAGGGTATTTAAGATGAGCTTCGTTCCCGTTGGCTTCTGGCAAAGGTTTATAGCACGGATGCTGATCAGCCTGGCGGAGATGGACCTGCAGGTATTATGGCTGCGGTTTCTGCATAGACAGATTACTTAAGCAGGGTCTTTTCTCTGTCTTTCAGCTTTTTGAAAACAAGAAGAATACTAAAAGCAGGAACAGGAAAGTCACCATTTACAGTTTTACAGGAAACCAGAGAAATCGCTGTAGCACATTCAGAGTGAAAAGAAATCAGACCATCTATTGGCAGGAAGGGCTCCTGGTCACTTTTGATGGGGGCTACCTCAGGTAGGAACACCTGGAAGCCCACCTGCCAGGTCGCAATGGGCTCCTTTTGGTCTCTGGATTGCAGTGTGGAATCTTCCGACGTGAACTGGAAAAAGAAGAAAAGCGGAGGAATGAAAATTGTTTGCCAATCAGAAGTGAGGGACTTCTCAGCCATGGCTTTCATCACGGACCACGTCAATTCCTTGATTGATCAGTGGTTTCCCGGTAAGAGGAGATGCTAGAAGCAAGCCCTCATTGTGAAGCTGTCTCCTGCTCTGTCCTTATTTAGCCCTGACAGCCACAGAGAGCGACGGGACGCCACTCATGGAGCAGTACGTGCCCTGCCCGGTCTGCGAGACAGCCTGGGCCCAGCACACGGACCCCAGTGAGAAATCAGAGGATGTGCAGTACTTCGACATGGAAGACTGTGTCCTGACGGCCATCGAGCGGGACTTCATCTCCTGCCCCAGACACCCGGACCTCCCCGTGCCGCTGCAGGAGCTGGTCCCTGAACTGTTCATGACCGACTTCCCGGCCAGGTATGCCCCGAAGGCCCCTCCCAGAACACAGTGGGATGTGGCTGATGCCGGGCGTGTGTGGCAGGCTCTTCCTGGAGAACAGCAAGCTGGAGCACAGCGAGGACGAGGGCAGCGTCCTGGGCCAGGGCGGCAGTGGCACCGTCATCTACCGGGCCCGGTACCAGGGCCAGCCTGTGGCCGTCAAGCGCTTCCACATCAAAAAATTCAAGAACTTTGCTAACGTACCGGCAGGTAAGCGGGTCCCAGGTTGGTGCTGTTTTTCTCCTACTGGCTGACACTGCGCTGTCCCTGGCAGACACCATGCTGAGGCACCTGCGGGCCACCGATGCCATGAAGAACTTCTCCGAGTTCCGGCAGGAGGCCAGCATGCTGCACGCGCTGCAGCACCCCTGCATCGTGGCGCTCATCGGCATCAGCATCCACCCGCTCTGCTTCGCCCTGGAGCTCGCGCCGCTCAGCAGCCTCAACACCGTGCTGTCCGAGAACGCCAGAGGTACCGCGGCGCGCCGCCCCACCCGGCCCCGGTGATACATTTGAAAATTGTTTTTCTTTGCAAGATTCTTCCTTTATACCCCTGGGACACATGCTCACCCAAAAAATAGCCTACCAGATCGCCTCGGGCCTGGCCTACCTGCACAAGAAAAACATCATCTTCTGTGACCTGAAGTCGGACAACATTCTGGTGTGGTCCCTTGACGTCAAGGAGCACATCAACATCAAGCTATCTGACTACGGGATTTCGAGGCAGTCATTCCATGAGGGCGCCCTAGGCGTGGAGGGCACTCCTGGCTACCAGGCCCCAGAGATCAGGCCTCGCATTGTATATGATGAGAAGGTACGTGCCTGGATCCCCTGGCCCAGCCCCACCAGCGACCTGACTTGGCTTGTTCTGTGCCCAGGTAGATATGTTCTCCTATGGAATGGTGCTCTACGAGTTGCTGTCAGGACAGCGCCCTGCACTGGGCCACCACCAGCTCCAGATTGCCAAGAAGCTGTCCAAGGGCATCCGCCCGGTTCTGGGGCAGCCGGAGGAAGTGCAGTTCCGGCGACTGCAGGCGCTCATGATGGAGTGCTGGGACACTAAGCCAGAGAAGGTACTTGGGGACACAGAGCCCAGGGCCTGGGACTTGCTCTCTTCTGGTGGCTTCTCTCCCTCAGCGACCGCTGGCCCTGTCGGTGGTGAGCCAGATGAAGGACCCGACTTTTGCCACCTTCATGTATGAACTGTGCTGTGGGAAGCAGACAGCCTTCTTCTCATCCCAGGGCCAGGAGTACACCGTGGTGTTTTGGGATGGAAAAGAGGAGTCCAGGTAAGCTCCTGCGGGCTGCCCTGCCCCCTTTGGGCACTGACAGCACAGTTTCTGCCACTTACAGGAACTACACGGTGGTGAACACAGAGAAGGGCCTCATGGAGGTGCAGAGGATGTGCTGCCCTGGGATGAAGGTGAGCTGCCAGCTCCAGGTCCAGAGATCCCTGTGGACAGCCACCGAGGTAAGCACTGCCCGCAGGCCTGCCCACCGAGGGGGTCTCACAGTGGACCTGTCTGCCTCTGCAGGACCAGAAAATCTACATCTACACCCTCAAGGGCATGTGCCCCTTAAACACACCCCAACAGGCCTTGGATACTCCAGCTGTCGTCACCTGCTTCTTGGCCGTGCCTGTTATTAAAAAGGTGAGGTCGGGGCAAAGGCAGGTATGCAGGTCGGATGTGACACATCCCTGTCTCCTTCCTTCAGAATTCCTACCTGGTCTTAGCGGGCCTCGCCGATGGGCTTGTGGCTGTGTTTCCCGTGGTGCGGGGCACCCCAAAGGACAGCTGCTCCTACCTGTGCTCACACACAGCCAACAGGTCCAAGTTCAGCATCGCGGATGAAGACGCACGGCAGAACCCCTACCCAGTGAAGGCCATGGAGGTGGTCAACAGCGGCTCTGAGGTCTGGTACAGCAATGGGCCGGGCCTCCTTGTCATCGACTGTGCCTCCCTGGAGATCTGCAGGCGGCTGGAGCCCTACATGGCCCCCTCCATGGTTACGTCAGTCGTGTGCAGCTCTGAGGGCAGAGGGGAGGAGGTCGTCTGGTGCCTGGATGACAAGGCCAACTCCTTGGTGATGTACCACTCCACCACCTACCAGCTGTGTGCCCGGTACTTCTGCGGGGTCCCCAGCCCCCTCAGGGACATGTTTCCCGTGCGGCCCTTGGACACGGAACCCCCGGCAGCCAGCCACACGGCCAACCCAAAGGTGCCTGAGGGGGACTCCATCGCGGACGTGAGCATCATGTACAGTGAGGAGCTGGGCACGCAGATCCTGATCCACCAGGAATCACTCACTGACTACTGCTCCATGTCCTCCTACTCCTCATCCCCACCCCGCCAGGCTGCCAGGTCCCCCTCAAGCCTCCCCAGCTCCCCAGCAAGTTCTTCCAGTGTGCCTTTCTCCACCGACTGCGAGGACTCAGACATGCTACATACGCCCGGTGCTGCCTCCGACAGGTCTGAGCATGACCTGACCCCCATGGACGGGGAGACCTTCAGCCAGCACCTGCAGGCCGTGAAGATCCTCGCCGTCAGAGACCTCATTTGGGTCCCCAGGTACGTTTCCCGAGGTGAGGGCACCATCCAGGATCGCTTCCCCTTCTGGGTTTTGGTTGCTTAGGCGCGGTGGAGATGTTATCGTCATTGGCCTGGAGAAGGATTCTGGCGCCCAGCGGGGCCGAGTCATTGCCGTCTTAAAAGCCCGAGAGCTGACTCCGCATGGGTAAGACTGAGTGGCAGCTCCTTTAGGACCCAGTGAGTTTCCTCAGACCCCCTTCTCTCTGCAGGGTGCTGGTGGATGCTGCCGTGGTGGCAAAGGACACTGTTGTGTGCACCTTTGAAAATGAAAACACAGAGTGGTGCCTGGCCGTCTGGAGGGGCTGGGGCGCCAGGGAGTTCGACATTTTCTACCAGTCCTACGAGGAGCTGGGCCGGCTGGAGGCTTGCACTCGCAAGAGAAGGTAATTCCTGTGGAATGACTGTCACACATCAGAGCTGGCTGGCCCGGGGCTGCAGCCTGACCCCTCTGCCATCGGCCTCTAGTTCTCCAAGGACCTAGAAGACAGATGGAGTTCTCCCCTGAACTCCTTGCTGCTAAGAAGTGCTGAGAAGTTACTCGCCTGGCGGTGGCTCCAGGGTTCTCTGGTTCTCTGGAGCAGAGTTCTCTGAATACCCCATCCCCCAACTGCTGATTTTACAGCCCCAGGGAAGACAGTGGTATCAGGCTGGGAGCGGCCTCCTCTGGCCTCCCCCATCAGTTTGCAGGAGCAGGGGTGCAGGATCCTGTTCTGAGCTGGGTCAAACAAAGCAGGGCCGGGCCTTCCTGCCATCCCCAGGTCTCAGATGGAATTACACTAGAGGCCCTCCGCTGGGAAGCACTTGAGGTAGGGCAGGAGGGGGGCTGTGACCCCTGCCCTTTCCCCGCCAGAGACCTCAGGCTCTCAGCACATTCCACAGGCTCCTGAGTCCCCGAGGCCTGGGCCAGCTTGGGCAAGCCAAGATCAGATGTCTCTGTGTTCGGGAAGGTCTCCGTGTGGGAAAGCCCTTGGGGGATCCCGGGTGAGGAGTGTTGCCCCATCCAGAGAATGAATGAGTTCCTTTAAGTGCCACCGCCAGCAAGCCCAGAGGCACACAGTCCGAGTGCACCCGCTTAGCCTTTACATTCCTCTCCACCGACAAAAGGAAGGGGAAACTCAATCAGCAGGACTTCAGAAAGGGCCTTGTGTTTATAGCTTTGTCAAGTAAATTTGGACGCAGCTGGAGCACAGGCCCTGTTTGTTTGCACATAATAATCTTGTTTATCACTTTAAAAAATTCAGTAATATCTCAGCAGTCAGGCTTCTGGTTGTGAAATCACATTGTATGGGATTTATACCAAATTATGTATTTGCTAAACATTCACTGCACACGTGTACAGCGGAGTACGAAAAGGAACGTTGTCCACAGGGGATTTATGGATACAACAGCAAACATTTTATAAACTATGCACATGCATTACACACATGCACACACATATGCACACACATGTGCAAACATAGCCACTTTTTTGTCAAGAGTTACCCTTTGGGGCTCCTTAAACCAGAATGGGAGTTTGAAAGAGAGATCATACTCCAGCTGAAGTTTGTTGACCCTTTTCTAAAATTAAAAAGATCAAATTTAGTATTTGCTGGATATGCAGGGAGATGAGACTCTTTTAATCTCAAAATAAACAGATTCTTTCAAGAACGAAGCTGTGGCCTCTGTCTTTTGAGCGCTTATGACCACAGCACGGGCTCAGTCCCTCCCAGACCCACTCGCTGTCTGGGGATAATGGGCAGCCCCTCCTTGCCCACTGTGCCAACATGCAGGTGGCCCCTGAGCAGCTTCCATGGGTGGAGACGCTGCTCTGTCAGTCACAGGCTTGGAAAAAGCGAGTCCCCCCACTCTTTTTTTTTTTTTTTTTTTTTTTTTTACCAACCTGGGCACCAAGTCCCAGGGGGCTGAGGGTCTGTGCTTCCTGTCTACCTCCCTGCCATTCTCTCACCCTCATCCCACAGCAGGGTCTCAGGAGTCCCACTCTCCCTCTCCTCTCATTCCAGTGCCCCACAACTGCCCAGTTAACCCCCAGATGCAAGCCAGATTCCATCTGCCCCAGGCCCCAAGCTTTTGCTTTGGCATCACGCGAGGCCAGGCTGCTTTGCAGGCACCAAAATTCACCCTCTCCTACTCCTGGAAAAGCCCAGCCCCAGGCCTCACAGAGCCAGGGGAGGGGATCTCATCACATCACAGTTAGAAATCATACAGGCCTAAAGTCCCAGCTACCCAGGAGCCAAGGCAGGAGGAACCCTTGAGCCTGGGAGTTGGAGGTTACAGTGAGCTATGATCACACCAGCTTTCTAGCCTGGGTGACAGAGCAAGACCCAACTCTTAAAAAAAAAAAAAAAATACAGGAAATGACTAATGAACTTGACTCCATGAAATTGAAACTTACGTGGAAAATTAGTCCAAAGCCTAAAAGACTAGCAACTGAGAAAAAAAAACATTGCAACACAAATGAGAGACAAAGACCTCACTTATCTTCATTACAGAGAGTTCGTAATGTCAATAAGAAACAGAAAACCGGAAAGGCAAACAGGTTAAGGGCATGGGCAGCAATTGAATTACAAAGAAACAGACAGACCCTTAAACATCAATGCTTGACCTCACCCAACAGCAGGGAAACAGTCTCCACAACAGTAAAATGTTGCTGGGATGGGCCCAGCATTCAGCATGGTCCCTGCAACTTTGGCCTCTGCCCAGTGACCTCTGGCGGGTGTAGAAGAGCTCATGCTTCAGTGAGGGGGTGGGGGGCACCCTGAGGACCCTGTCAACATCAGCTGGACCACAGGCATCTCAGATAGATGTCACTTACCACCCTCATGTTGGCAGAGGGTGGTAACCAGCCAGCATCTCCTTCTTAAACACCTACTAAGTGTCAGGCACTGTGACCGGAGACACAGTCAAGAATCTCTGTGTTTTTTTTGTTTTGTTTTGTTTTTGTTTTTTGAGACGGAGTCTCGCTCTGTTGCCCAGGCTGGAGTGCAATGGCGCGATCTCAGCTCACTGCCACCTCCGCCTCCCAGGTTCAAGCAATTCTCCTGCCTCAGCCTCCCGAGTAGCTGCGATTACAGGCGTGCACCACAATGCCTGGATAATTTTTGTATTTTCAGTAGAAACGGGGTTTCACCATGTTGGCCAGGATGGTCTTGAACTCCTGAGCTCAGGTGATCCGCCCGCCTCATCCTCCCAAAGTGCTGGGATTACAGGTGTGAGCTACCTGCGCTGGCCGAATCTCTGCTTTTAGGAGCTCACTCCTCATAGGTAGAGTTGACAATAAGCACACAAACAAGTGAGATAGCAGGGCAGCCGGACCACCCAGTTGGGCAATTCGTGGCTTGGCCTAGGAACGTTACATTTGACTGAGGCTGGCGAGGCCTGCAGCCTGCACCAGGAGGTACAATGTGAGACTGAGGAATGGGAAGAAGGCATTCCATGGAGCTCTGAGGGCACTGGGTGCAAGGGCCTTGCACATGCAAAGACCCTGTTGTGGGTTCAAGCCACTGTGTGGGAGGGACAGGAGAGCCTGGCGTGGCTGCGGCCTTGAAGGAGGGGACTGTGCACACAGAATTGCAAGTGGGGGTCTCCGCGGAAGCTCCTGGCAGTTTTAAGCAGGATTATTAGATGATTCAGTCAACTTTACAACTCACTTTGCTGAATGGAGGGTGGATTAACGAGGGGGTAGTTGGAGGCTACCCCTTGGAGGGCATTCTGGACTTATCTACCAAAATTTCAAATGCACATACCCTCTGACCCAGCAGTTCCACTTAAGTATTTGGTCCTGAAATCTTGGTAAAAGTGCCCAAAGATACAGAACAAGGATGTTCACTATAGCATCTCTTAGAATATGGCCCCAAACAGGAAGCAACCCCAACCTCTATCATGAGGGAGGTCATAAAATTCCTGCACATGCAACAGTGCCATCCTCTGCAGCCTGTCAAAGAGGCAGGCAGCACTAACTGCTGGACTGGAATGTTCTCCAAGATATAATAAATGCATTTGTTTGAAAGCAGCTTGCAGCACAGTGCGTCAGGCCTCTGAGCCCAAGCCAAGCCATCGCATCCCCTGTGACTTGCACGTATATGCCTAGATGGCCTGAAGTAACTGAAGAATCACAAAAGAAGTGAATATGCCCTGCCCCGCCTTAACTGATGACATTCCACCACAAAAGAAGTGAAAAAGGCCGGTCCTTGACTTAACTGATGACATTATCTTATGAAATTCCTTCTCCTGGCTCATCCTGGCTCAAAAAGCTCCCCCACTGAGCACGTTGCCACCCCCACTCCTGCCCGCCAGAGAACAAACCCCCTTTTTCCTTTACCTACCCAAATCTTATAAAACGGCCTCACGCCTATCTCCCTTCACTGACTCCCTTTTCGGACTCAGCCCACCTGCGCCCAGGTGAAATAAACAGCCTTGTTGCTCACACAAAGCCTGTTTGGTGGTCTCTTCACATGGACGTGCATTAAATTTGGTGCCGTAACTGGCGCGGGGGGAGGGGGGGGGGAACCTCCCTTGGGAGATCAATCCCCTGTCCTCCTGCTCTTTGGTCCATGAGAAAGATCCACCTACAACCTCAAGTCCTCAGACCAACCAGCCCAAGAAACATCTCACCAATTTCAAATCCAGTAAGCAGCCTCTTTTTACTCTCTTCTCCAACCTCCCTCACTATCCCTCAACCTCTTTCTCCTTTCAATCTTGGCGCCACACTTCAATTTCTCCCTTCTCTTAACTTCAATTCCTTTCATTTTCTGGTAGAGATAAAGGAGACACGTTTTATCCGTGGACCCAAAACTCCAGCGCCGGTCACGGACTGGGAAGGCAGCCTTCCCTTGGTGTTTAATCATTGCAGGGACACCTCTCTGATTATTCACCCAGGTTTCAGAGGTGTCAGACCACGCAGGGACGCCTGCCTTGGTCCTTCACCCTTAGCGGCAAGTCCCGCTTTTCTGGGGAATGGGCAAGGACCCCAACCCCTTCTCTCCGTGTCTCTACCCCTTCTCCGCCTTTCTGGGGGGCAAGAAACCCCCAACCCCTTCTCCTTCACCCTGAGCGGCAAGTCCCGCTTTTCTAGAGGAGGAGCAAGTACTCCAACCTCATATCTCTGCGCCCCAATCCCTTATTTCTGTGCCCCAACCTCTTATCTCTGTGCCCCAATCCCTTATTTCCATGCCCCCACCTCTTATATCTCTGCACCTTGATCCCTTATTTCCACATCCCGACCTCGTATCTCTGCACCCCGACCCCTTTCCCACTTTTCTGGAGAGTAAGAACCCCTGAACCGCTTCTCTCCGTGTCTCTACTCTCCCTTTTCTTTAAACTTGCCTCCTTCACTGTAGGCAACCTTCCACTCTCCATTCCTCCTTCTTCTCCCTTAGCCTATGTTCTCAAAAACTTAAAACCTCTTCAACTCACACCTGACCTAAAACCTAAATGCCTTATTTTCTTCTGCAATGCCGCTTGACCCCAATACAAACTCAACAGTAGTTCCAAATAGCCGGAAAACAGCACTTTCAATTTTTCCATCCTGCAAGATCTAAATAATTCTTGTCGTAAAATGGGCAAATGGTCTGAGGTGCCTGACGTCCAGGCGTTCTTTTACACATCAGTCCCTCCCTAGTCTCTGTTCCCAGTGCAACTCATCCCAAATCTTCCTTCTTTCCCTCCCGCCTGTCTCCTCAGTCCCAACCCCAAGCATCGCTGAGTCTTTCTAATCTTTTCTATAGACCCATCTGACCTCTCCCCTCCTCCCCAGGCTGCTCCTTGCCAGGCCGAGCTAGGTCCCAATTCTTCCTCAGCCTCCGCTCCTCCACCATATAATCTTTTTATCACCTCCCCTCCTCACACCCGGTCCGGCTTACAGTTTCCTTCCGTGACTAGCCCTCCCCTACCTGCCCAGCAATTTTCTCTTAAAAAGGTGGCTGGAGCTAAAGGCATAGTCAAGGTTAATGCTCCTTTTTCTTTATCCCAAATCAGATAGCGTTTAGGCTCTTTTTCATCAAATATAAAAACCCAGCCCAGTTCATGCCTCGTTTGGCAGCAACCCTGAGACACTTTACGGCCCTAGACCCTAAAAGCCCAAAAGGCCGTCTTATTCTCAATATATATTTTATCACCCAATCTGCTCCCTACATTAAATAAAACTCCAAAAATTAAATTCCGGCCCTCAAACCCCACAACAGGATTTAATTAACCTTGCCTTCAAGGTGTACAATAATAGAAAAAAGTTGCAATTCCTTGCCTCCACTGTGAGACAAACCCCAGCCACATCTCCAGCACACAAGAACTTCCAAACACCTGAACTGCAGCGGCCAGGCATTCCTCCAGAACCTCCTCCCCCAGGAGCTTGCTACAAGTGCCAGAAATCTGGCCACCAGGCCAAGGAATGCCTGCAGCCCAGGATTCCTCCTAAGCCGTGTCCCATCTGTGCGGGACCCCACTGGAAATCGGACTGTCCAACTCACCTGGCAGCCACTCCCAGAGCCCCTGGAACTCCGGCCCAAGGCTCTCTGACTGACTCCTTCCCAGATCTTCTTGGCTTAGCGGCTGAAGACTGACACTGCCCGATCACCTCGGAAGCCCCCTAGACCATCACGGACGCCGAGCTGCCAGTAACTCTCACAGTGGAAGGTAAACCCGTCCCCTTCTTAATCAATACGGAGGCTACCCACTCCACATTACCTTCTTTTCAAGGGCCTGTTTCCCTTACCTCCATAACTGTTGTGCGTATTGACAGCCAGGCTTCTAAACCTCTTAAAACTCCCCAACTCTGGTGCCAACTTAGACAATACTCTTTTAAGCACTCCTTTTAGTTATCCCCAGCTGCCCAGTTCCCTTATTAGGCTGAGACACTTTAACTAAATTATCTGCTTCCCTGACTATTCCTGGGCTACAGCCACACCTCATTACTGCCCTTCTTCCCAATCCAAAGCCTCCTTTGTGTCCTCCTCTTGTATCCCCCGACCTTAACCCATAAGTATAAGATACCTCTACTCCCTCCTTGGTGACCGATCATGCACCCCTTACCATCTCATCGAAACCTAATCACCCTTACCCCGCTCAACACCAATATCCCATCCCACAGCATGCTTTGAAAAGACTAAAGCCTGTTATCACTCTCCTGCTACAGCATGGCCTTTTAAAGCCTATAAACTCTCCTTACAATTCCCCCATTTCACTTGTCCTAAAACCAGACAAGCCTTACAAGTTAGTTCAGGATCTGTGCCTTATCAACCACATTGTTTTGCCTATCCACCCCATGGTGTCAAACCCATATACTCTCCTATCCTCAATACCTCACTCCATAATCCATTATTGTGTTCTGGATCTCAAACATGCTTTCTTTACTATTCCTTTGCACCCTTCATCCCAGCCTCTCTTCACTTTCACTTGGACTGACCCTGACACCCATCAGGCTCAGCAAATTACCTGGGCTGTACTGCCCCAAAGCTTCACAGACAGCCCCCATTACATCAGTCAAGCCCAAATTTTTTCCCTATCTGTTACCTATCTCAGCATAATTCTCATAAAGACACACGTGCTCTCCCTGCCGATCATGTCCGATTAATCTCCCAAACCCCAACCCCTTCTACAAAACAAGAACTCCTTTCCTTCCTAGGCATGGTTAGTGCAGTCAGAATTCTTACACAAGAGCCAGGACCGCACCCTGTAGACCTTCTGTCCAAACAACTTGACCTTACTGTTTTAGCCTAGCCCTCATGTCTCTGTGCAGCGGCTGCTGCCACCCTAATACTTTTAGAGGCCCTCAAAATCACAAACTATGCTCAACTCACTCTCTACAGTTATCATAACTTCCAAAATCTATTTTCTTCCTCATACCTGACATATATACTTTCTGCTCCCCGGCTCCTTCAGCTGTACTCACTCTTTATTGAGTCTCCCACAATTACCATTTTTCCTGGCACCGACTTCAATCCAGCCTCCCACATTATTCCTGATACCACACCTGACCCCCATGACTGCATCTCTCTGATCCACCTGACGTTCACCCCATTTCCCCACATTTCCTTCTTCCCTGCTTCTCACCCTGATCACACTTGGTTTATGGATGGCAGTTCCACCAGGCCTAATGGCCACACACCAGCAAAGGCAGGCTGTGCTATAGTACAAGCCGCTAGCCCGCCTCTTAGAACCTCTCATTTCCTTTCCATCGTGGAAATCTATCCTCAAGGAAATAACTTCTCAGTGTTCCATCTGCTATTCTACTGCTCCTCAGGGATTATTCAGGCCCCCTCCCTTCCCTACACATCAAGCTCAGGGATTTGCCTCCACCCAGGACTGGCAAATTGACTTTACTCAACATGCCCCGAGTCAGATAACTAAAATACCTCTTATTCTAGGTAGACACTTTCACTGGATAGGTAGAGGCCTTTCCTACAGGGTCTGAGAAGGCCACCATGGTCATTTCTTCCCTTCTGTCAAACATAATTCCTCGGTTTGGCCTTCCCACCTCTATACTGTCTGATAACAGACCAGCCTTTATTAGTCAAATCAGCCAAGCGTTTTTTCAGGCTCTTAGTATTCAGTGAAACCTTTATATCCCTTACAGTCCTCAGCCTTCAGGAAAGGTAGAACGGACTAATGATCTTTTAAAAACACACCTCACCAAGCTCAGCCACCAACTTAAAAAAGACTGGACAATACTTTTACCACTTTCCCTTCTCAGAATTCAGGCCTGTCCTTGGAATGCTACAAGGTACAGCCCATTTGAGCTCCTGTATAGACGCTCCTTTTTATTAGGCCCCAGTCTCATTCCAGACACCAGACCAACTTGGACTGTGCCCCAAAAAACTTGTCATCCCTACTATCTTCTGTCTAGTCGTACTCCTATTCACCATTCTCAACTACTCATACGTGCCCTGCTCTTGTTTACACTGCCAGTTTACACTGTTTCTCCAAGCCATCACAGCTGATATCTCCTGGTGCTATCCCCAAACCGCCACTCTGAACTCTTAAATACATAATCTTTGCTGGCAGGACTATGCTGAACCTCCTTTGGCACTCTCTAATCAGATGTCCTGAGTCATCTCAATTCTTAGACCTTTTATACCTGTTTTTCTCCTTTACTTATTCCGTTTAGTTTTTCAATTCATACAAAACCGTATCCAGGTCATCACCAATAATTCTAAATGACGAATGTTTCTTCTAACAACCGCACAATATCACCCCTTACCACAAGACCTCCCTTCAGCTTAATCTCTCCCACTCTAGGTTCCCACGCCGCCCCGAATCCCGCTCGAAGCAGCCCTGAGAAACATCGCCCATTCTCTCTCTCCACACCGCCCCCCAAAAATTTTCGCTGCCCCAACACTTCGACACTATTTTGTTTTATTTTTCTTATTAATATAAGAAGGCAGGAATGTCAGGCCTCTGAGCCCAAGCTAAGCCATCGCATCCCCTGTGACCTGCACGCATATATAAGCCCAGATGGCCTGAAGTAACTGAAGAATCACAAAAGAAGTGAATATGCCCTGCCCCACCTTAACTGATGACATTCCACCACAAAAGAAGTGTAAATGGCTGGTTCTTGCCTTAAGTGATGACATTACCTTGTGAAAGTCCTTTTCCTGGCTCATCCTGGCTCAAAAAGCACCCCCACTGAGCACCTTGCCGCCCCCACTCCTGCCCGCCAGAGAACAAACCCCCTTTGACTGTAATTTTCCTTTACCTACCCAAATCCTATAAAACGGCCCCACCCCCATCTCCCTGCACTGACTCTCTTTTCGGACTCAGCCCGCCTGCACCCAGGTGAAATAAACAGCTTTATTGCTCACACAAAGCCTGTTTGGTGGTCTCTTCACACGGACGTGC